AACTTTCCATAGCTTTGCTCACCGGCCTCCCATGCACTAGTTCACCATGCCTCAGTGAAACCCCAGGGCATCAAAAACTGTAAGGCCAGAAGCCCTTCCACTGGGCATAATGGGGGCATGGGGCAACCCACCCCTGAGATTAGCCTACTGGGATCACCATGAGTCCCTGGGCTGGAGACTTCGCCAGCTCCCTCACTTCAGACCGCTCCCAGACCAGGCTCTGCCATCAGCACCCTCCCCTCACCATGTCTGAACACCTCCTTACAACATTCTAGGACCCCTGCCCCTCTAGAACAGGGAGAGAGTTGGAACCATGGAGAAGGAGCTACCAGACCAGACTTCTGGGCTTCCTGATCTCACCCTCCAATGTCCTCCCCTCAGGGAACTTCCACCCTGGGGCACAGACCAGACGAGGGACAGAGATAGCCCATGAGTGAAGGAACAGCTATAAGCCCCTTCTCAAAGCCCTCCAGACACTTCAGCCTCCTTTCCTTGAGTTAGAGGCCCCATCCCAAGCTAGAGTCATTACTGTAAAAGGAGAGAAAGAAGAAAAGACAAGCTCGTGCCTAGCCTTACTTCCAGTGGGCCCTTACCCTGTGCCTGTCCCAGTGTGACCCAGCACAAAGGGGGACTGCAGAGGGTCTCCTGCCCACTGGCATCCTGCTTTGTCAAGGCCCTCACTCTCTGCCAGCTCTGCCAACCCATGGCCTCTGCCCCAGCCAGCACCTGAGGAGTGCCCACTGCACACCTTGATTCTAGCTATGCCCTGTCCAAGCAAGGACTCCCTGGCCATGTGGTGCCACGAGAAGCCCAAGCAGGAACTTGGGAGCCCCTCACACACACCCAGACCCAAAACCCACCACCCAGTGCTTCCCTTCCTGCTGCCTGTGCCAGCCCCACCTGAGCTCACTGGATCCAGCAGGGGTGGGGCCTACTGCTGTCAGGGCCACGTGCAGGGCCCGCCCGGAGGGGAGGAGAGAAGGCGGGCAAGCTGCTTTTAAGGCAGGTCTGGAGGTGAACTGGCGCCTCTCCTGACTCTTCACCTGGACTCTGAGTCGTCTTGGTCCCAGGAGCCAGTAGTGAAGGCAACAGTCTGCCCACCTGTGGACACCAGGTAGGTGCCTTTATTCTTTAAGAAGAGAGGAAATTACTCCGTTCCCACTCTTGGACTCTTTCAGATCCTGGGAGCTCCTGGTTAGCAAGTGAGATCTCTGGGATGTCAGTGAGGCTGGTTGAAGACCAGAGGTAAACTGCAGAGGTCACCACCCCCACCATGTCCCAGGTGATGTCCAGCCCACTGCTGGCAGGAGGCCATGCTGTCAGCTTGGCGCCTTGTGATGAGCCCAGGAGGACCCTGCACCCAGCACCCAGCCCCAGCCTGCCACCCCAGTGTTCTTACTACACCACGGAAGGCTGGGGAGCCCAGGCCCTGATGGCCCCCGTGCCCTGCATGGGGCCCCCTGGCCGACTCCAGCAAGCCCCACAGGTGGAGGCCAAAGCCACCTGCTTCCTGCCGTCCCCTGGTGAGAAGGCCTTGGGGACCCCAGAGGACCTTGACTCCTACATTGACTTCTCACTGGAGAGCCTCAATCAGATGATCCTGGAACTGGACCCCACCTTCCAGCTGCTTCCCCCAGGGACTGGGGGCTCCCAGGCTGAGCTGGCCCAGAGCACCATGTCAATGAGAAAGAAGGAGGAATCTGAAGCCTTGGGTAAGGATTTGGGGCACAGTACCAGGAGGGGGTTTCACCAATGCTCTGCTTTTCTCCCCCAAAGACATAAAGTACATCGAGGTGACCTCCGCCAGATCAAGGTGCCACGATGGCCCCCAGCACTGCTCCAGCCCCTCTGTCACCCCGCCCTTCGGCTCCCTTCGCAGTGGTGGCCTCCTCCTTTCCAGAGACGTCCCCCGAGAGACACGAAGCAGCAGTGAGAGCCTCATCTTCTCTGGGAACCAGGGCAGGGGGCACCAGCGCCCTCTGCCCCCCTCAGAGGGTCTCTCCCCTCGACCCCCAAATTCCCCCAGCATCTCAATCCCTTGCATGGGGAGCAAGGCCTCGAGCCCCCATGGTTTGGGCTCCCCGCTGGTGGCTTCTCCAAGACTGGAGAAGCGGCTGGGAGGCCTGGCCCCACAGCGGGGCAGCAGGATCTCTGTGCTGTCAGCCAGCCCAGTGTCTGATGTCAGCTATATGTTTGGAAGGTAGGTTCTGTAGCTTCTAACATTGCACACACCTAACACCCTGTCTGACTCTCTCCCGCTGCAGCAGCCAGTCCCTCCTGCACTCCAGCAACTCCAGCCATCAGTCATCTTCCAGATCCTTGGAAAGTCCAGCCAACTCTTCCTCCAGCCTCCACAGCCTTGGCTCAGTGTCCCTGTGTACAAGACCCAGTGACTTCCAGGCTCCCAGAAACCCCACCCTAACCATGGGCCAACCCAGAACACCCCACTCTCCACCACTGGCCAAAGAACATGCCAGCAGCTGCCCCCCATCCATCACCAACTCCATGGTGGACATACCCATTGTGCTGATCAACGGCTGCCCAGAACCAGGGTCTTCTCCACCCCAGCGGACCCCAGGACACCAGAACTCCGTTCAACCTGGAGCTGCTTCTCCCAGCAACCCCTGTCCAGCCACCAGGAGCAACAGCCAGACCCTGTCAGATGCCCCCTTTACCACATGCCCAGAGGGTACGTCGTAAACCAATATTTGAAGCAATGTACTACAGGGTCCCCCTTCTCTGTCTGTCTCCAGGTCCCGCCAGGGACATGCAGCCCACCATGAAGTTCGTGATGGACACATCTAAATACTGGTTTAAGCCAAACATCACCCGAGAGCAAGGTAAAAGGAAGCACGAGTGACCCCAGAATAGGGGTGTCCATCTCTGACTCAAGGATTGTTCCAGCAATCGAGCTGCTGAGGAAGGAGGAGCCAGGGGCTTTTGTCATAAGGGACAGCTCTTCATACCGAGGCTCCTTCGGCCTGGCCCTGAAGGTGCAGGAGGTTCCCGCGTCTGCTCAGAGTCGACCAGGTATGCGTCTGTCTCTGTGCTCACTCAAGGCCCTATCCGAATGCACTCTTTCTTCTCTGTCCAGGTGAGGACAGCAATGACCTCATCCGACACTTCCTCATCGAGTCGTCTGCCAAAGGAGTGCATCTCAAAGGAGCAGATGAGGAGCCCTACTTTGGTGAGACTCCCCAGCCTCCAGGCTCCCCCGGGCTACTCATGCAGGGCTGCTTGCTTCCTTTCAGGGAGCCTCTCTGCCTTCGTGTGCCAGCATTCCATCATGGCCCTGGCCCTGCCCTGCAAACTCACCATCCCACAGAGAGGTGGGTCTGGGCCCCAAAGAGGCAATGCCAAGTTTGGGGGGCCTGTTTCTTTGCCTTGGCTCAGAACTGGGAGGTGCAGATGGGGCCTCGGACTCTACAGACAGCCCAGCCTCCTGCCAGAAGAAATCTGCGGGTGAGTGGTACAGGAAGGGAGGCGCCAAGCTTTCTTCTGTCCCTACCGTTGCCAATGAACCAAGACCTTGAAGATGGAGGTGTGGGGAGGAGAGCAGCCGTTAAGTGTGGACAGAAGGATGTTTTCCTGGGCACCTCTACACACAGGGCAACATCCCCTCCCCTGCCCCATGCTGGAGGGCCAGGGGCCAGGGCGATGCAAAGCCACAGAAGATCCCAAAGCCCTCTGGGGTTGGCCTCAAACTGTGATCACCCACACACCCACTTTCTGTTGGGTGGCGGCTCTAAGAGGAGCTCCACTGGATTCCTGAACAGGAGACTCACCCCCTCCCCTGGCCCTGGGCAGAGGGAGAACCTGGGCCCTGGGTCAGTGGCCCCAGCGCAGTGTCTGCCTCCCACAGGCTGCCACACCCTGTACCTGAGCTCAGTGAGCGTGGAGACCCTGACTGGAGCCCTGGCCGTGCAGAAAGCCATCTCCACCACCTTTGAGAGGGACATCCTCCCCACGCCCACCGTGGTCCACTTCAAAGTCACAGAGCAGGGCATCACTCTGACTGATGTCCAGAGGAAGTAAGGGCCTTCCCTTGCCCTGGGGCTCCGGGATCGCTTCCCTTCTCTCCCCGCCTCCTCCTAGGGTGTTTTTCCGGCGCCATTACCCACTCACCACCCTCCGCTTCTGTGGTATGGACCCTGAGCAACGGAAGTAAGTTCAAGGCTGGGCCAAACTAAGAAGGCTCATTACTCGGTATCATGTTCTTTTCCTACAGGTGGCAGAAGTACTGCAAACCCTCCTGGTAAGGCCTTCCTGTCTCAGGGCCCCAAACCCCACCCCTCACTCAGACTGCCCTCCCCCACCAGGATCTTTGGGTTTGTGGCCAAGAGCCAGACAGAGCCTCAGGAGAACGTATGCCACCTCTTTGCGGAGTATGACATGGTCCAGCCAGCCTCGCAGGTCATCGGCCTGGTGACTGCTCTGCTGCAGGACGCAGAAAGGATGTAGGGGAGAGACTGCCTGTGCACCTAACCAACACCTCCAGGGGCTCGCTAAGGAGCCCCCCTCCACCCCCTGAATGGGTGTGGCTTGTGGCCATATTGACAGACCAATCTATGGGACTAGGGGGATTGGCATCAAGTTGACACCCTTGAACCTGCTATGGCCTTCAGCAGTCACCATCATCCAGACCCCCCGGGCCTCAGTTTCCTCAATCATAGAAGAAGACCAATAGACAAGATCAGCTGTTCTTAGATGCTGGTGGGCATTTGAACATGCTCCTCCATGATTCTGAAGCATGCACACCTCTGAAGACCCCTGCATGAAAATAACCTCCAAGGACCCTCTGACCCCATCGACCTGGGCCCTGCCCACACAACAGTCTGAGCAAGAGACCTGCAGCCCCTGTTTCGTGGCAGACAGCAGGTGCCTGGCGGTGACCCACGGGGCTCCTGGCTTGCAGCTGGTGATGGTCAAGAACTGACTACAAAACAGGAATGGATAGACTCTATTTCCTTCCATATCTGTTCCTCTGTTCCTTTTCCCACTTTCTGGGTGGCTTTTTGGGTCCACCCAGCCAGGATGCTGCAGGCCAAGCTGGGTGTGGTATTTAGGGCAGCTCAGCAGGGGGAACTTGTCCCCATGGTCAGAGGAGACCCAGCTGTCCTGCACCCCCTTGCAGATGAGTATCACCCCATCTTTTCTTTCCACTTGGTTTTTATTTTTATTTTTTTTTGAGACAGAGTCTCACTGTCACCCAGGCTGAACTGCAGTGGTGTGATCTAGGCTCACTGCAACCTCCACCTCCCAGGTTCAAGCAATTATCCTGCCTCAGGCTCCCAAGTAGCTGGGATTACAGGCATGTGCAACTCACCCAGCTAATTTTGTATTTTTAGTAGAGACAGGGTTTCACCATGTTGGCCAGGCTGGTCTTGAACTCCTGACCGCAGGTAATCCACCTGCTTCGGCCTCCCAAAGTGCTGGGATTACAGGCGCAAGCCACCCAGCCCAGCTTCTTTCCATTCCTTGATAGGCGAGTATTCCAAAGCTGGTATCGTAGCTGCCCTAATGTTGCATATTAGGCGGCGGGGGCAGAGATAAGGGCCATCTCTCTGTGATTCTGCCTCAGCTCCTGTCTTGCTGAGCCCTCCCCCAACCCACGCTCCAACACACACACACACACACACACACACACACACACACACACACACACACACACACACACACGCCCCTCTACTGCTATGTGGCTTCAACCAGCCTCACAGCCACACGGGGGAAGCAGAGAGTCAAGAATGCAAAGAGGCCGCTTCCCTAAGAGGCTTGGAGGAGCTGGGCTCTATCCCACACCCACCCCCACCCCACCCCCACCCAGCCTCCAGAAGCTGGAACCATTTCTCCCGCAGGCCTGAGTTCCTAAGGAAACCACCCTACCGGGGTGGAAGGGAGGGTCAGGGAAGAAACCCACTCTTGCTCTACGAGGAGCAAGTGCCTGCCCCCTCCCAGCAGCCAGCCCTGCCAAAGTTGCATTATCTTTGGCCAAGGCTGGGCCTGACGGTTATGATTTCAGCCCTGGGCCTGCAGGAGAGGCTGAGACCAGCCCACCCAGCCAGTGGTCGAGCACTGCCCCGCCGCCAAAGTCTGCAGAATGTGAGATGAGGTTCTCAAGGTCACAGGCCCCAGTCCCAGCCTGGGGGCTGGCAGAGGCCCCCATATACTCTGCTACAGCTCCTATCATGAAAAATAAAATGTTTGTCTTTGCAAAACAGTAAGTTCTGAGGCAGTCAGGGCTGTGCCC